GACGAAGTCCAAAATTCCTTAGGTGGCTCTCAAGGCCCTCCCTGATCCAGGCCCCTCCTGAGACTTCAGCCTCATTTCTTGCCCCCATGTCGACCCCATTGTGTACCACTGTGTACCTTTAAACCCCAGCTGGATGCTTAGGTGCTGAACGCAGGAGCCCTTCCTGACTTCCTCTACGGAACTTCGAACATGTGATACCCCTCTGTCCAGAAGGCTCTTTCCCTCCCTACTCCAGTAACCTGCACATTTTCACTGAATCTTCAGATTTCACTTGGACACAACAGCCTTCACTAAGTGAGGTACCTGCCCTATGTTCCACTGGGCCCTGGGTTTCCCTTTTTTTTTTTTTTTTTTGAGACGGAGTCTCACTCTGTTGCCCAGGCTGGAGTGTATTGGCACGATCTCGGCCCACTGCAAGCTCCACCTCCCAGGTTCACACCATTCTCCTGCCTCAGCCTCCCAAGTAGCTGGGACTACAGGTGCCCGCCACCATGCCCGGCTAATTTTTTGTATTTTTAGTAGAGACGGGGTTTCACCGCATTAGCCAGGAGGGTTTCCCTCTTTTAAGGTACTTAACTCCCTAGATCCTAGATCCATCCACTTTTCTCCGTCTCTATTGCCACCTTGTAGGTCCAGGCCACCACCATCTCTTTACTGGAATTCTGTAAACTCCTGACTGCTCTGCTTCCACTCTTGGCCCCCTAGGAATCCACCAGAGTGATATTTTTAAAATATAAATCATTCTTTCAAATGTTTCACATTTCACTTAGCAAAAACACTTCAGCCTCCTGGACGTGTTCACAGTCCTCCATGACCTAGCTAGTGCCTTTGCTCCTTCTGTCTCATCTCAGACCACTGGGCCCAGAAGCTGCGGACGCCTTCTCCTATTCCCTGAACACACCACTTAGTCTGGCTTAGAGCCTCTGCGTTTGCTGTTGCTTCTACTGGATCCGCTCAAATGTCACACCCTGAGAGTGTCACACACTCTCTTAACGTCCGAAGAGCAGTTGTCACTCTCTGAAACCATCTATTTGTTTATTTACAGAATAATTACCTTTATCTCACCCTGCCCTCACTTGCTCCCTCCACTTCTAGCAAGTAAGCAGGGAGCCTGGCTATCTTGCTGCCATCACTGTGTTCTCCAGCACCTGGCTTGGTGCCTGGCACAGAGGTGTTGCTCTGTATTTTCGGATGAATGAATGCATAGGAACTAGAGAAGCCTAGATGGATCCGGCTCTGCCTTACTCGCGGAGTTTGGGCAAGCCTGTTTCCTGCTGCGTGAAGTAGGGGGTGGAGGAAGCGGGGTGTTAAGCTACAAGGTGTTGATTAGCTGTAAGATTTCAGCCTTGTTTTCTCCGTAGTCTTCGGGCTGGAGCCAGCCACTTGACGTCCGGCGCCTCAGCTCCCCACCTGTATAATGGGTGTGAACTCATCCCGAGGTCTAGGGGTGGTAGCGCTGCCTTATAAGGCGGCAGAGGCCGAGGGAAGGCGAGGCCGAGTGGGTGGAGAGAAATCACAACATCCGGCTGCGGGGGCTGGGCGGGGCGCCTGCGGCGACCGGGCAAGAGGTCGGGGAACGGCTGCGAGGCCGCAGCCTCCTCCCTGTCTCTCCCTCTTTCGATGTGCGCCCTCCTGATTGGGGCCGACCCAAGGGAATACGGCCACACAAGTGGACCAAACAAACTCGCTGCCAGCCCGCAGGAGGCCCAGGATACGGAGCGCGTCCCCGACAAAACCCTAGAAAAGCCGTCTGCGAGCCAAAGGCCGCCGGGCCACACCTTCAGGCGACGACCCAATCAAAATGCAGTACTTGAGATGACGGACGTCTTCTTCACCCAATCACATATTCGGCCTCCTGGGCGTGCCCCAGAGTACCCACCTCCATTGTCCCGGCTGAGGGCTCGGCCCTAATTGGCAGTTTGGTATCCTACGAAAGCCTAGAAATTCGAACCTAGGGGCTGAACCCCGCCCTCAGACCAACCAGGAAGAGGTGACGTGATTGGTCCCGCCCCCGTACTTCTTTGAGCGAGTCCCCAGCTGGGGGGGCGGGGGAAAAAATGAAGAGGAAGACTAATGGGAAGACGGCGCGGGGAGCTTCTGCCCGGTGATTGGTCAAATGAGGTAAACAGAGGGCGGGGCAGGGCGGGCCAGCGACTCGAGACCCAGTGTCCTATTGCTCCCACAGGTGGCGGTGGAAATCGCAAAGGCAAAAGCAAGAAATGGCGGCAGATGCTCCAGTTCCCTCACATCAGCCAGTGCGAAGAGCTGCGGCTCAGCCTCGGTGAGGCCTGGGCAGAGACTGGGGGTGCTGAGGACCTCCAGCTTCTTTGCTTTCCACCCTGCAGGCCGAGTATGAAGTGACCCCGGATGACAAGCGGAAGGCATGTGGGCGGCAGCTAACGCAGAATTTTCTGAGCCACACGGTGAGTGAGCAGCGATGGAGAGATGATGGGAGCCTGCACTGACCTGTCTGGGGCTTGTTCCCAGGGTCCTGACCTCATCCCTGAGGTCCCCCGGCAGCTGGTGACGAACTGCACCCAGCGGCTGGAGCAGGGTCCCTGCAAAGACCTTTTCCAGGAACTCACCCGGTAAGCCTGTCCCTGCCCACAAGCCTGGAATTGCGGGTGAGCTGGGCCTGCCTTTCCTCAACAGGCTGACCCACGAGTACCTGAGCGTGGCCCCTTTTGCCGACTACCTCGACAGCATCTACTTCAACCGTTTCCTGCAGTGGAAGTGGCTGGAAAGGTGAGCTCCCTGAAGGCTGGGCCGGGACAGGCGCCAGCGTTTGCTTCCCCACCCCTTGCCACAGGCAGCCAGTGACCAAAAACACCTTCAGGCAATACCGAGTCCTGGGCAAAGGTGGCTTTGGGGAGGTGAGTGGCCAGGCCAGAGCCCCTGGGAGAGTGCCCCCATTCGCCCCTGTCTGTCTGGCCACAGGTGTGCGCCTGCCAGGTGCGGGCCACAGGTAAGATGTATGCCTGCAAGAAGCTAGAGAAAAAGCGGATCAAGAAGCGGAAAGGGGAGGCCATGGCGCTGAACGAGAAGCAGATCCTGGAGAAAGTGAACAGTAGGTTTGTAGTAAGTACAGAAGGAGACTCTCCCTTCCCCTTCTGCCTGAGGGCTCGGGTCCCCTCGGCCACAGGTGAGCTTGGCCTACGCCTATGAGACCAAGGACGCGCTGTGCCTGGTGCTGACACTGATGAACGGGGGCGACCTCAAGTTCCACATCTACCACATGGGCCAGGCTGGCTTCCCCGAAGCGCGGGCCGTCTTCTACGCCGCCGAGATCTGCTGTGGCCTGGAGGACCTGCACCGGGAGCGCATCGTGTACAGGTGGGGAGGGCTCGGCCACCCCAGGGGCTTAGCAGCATCTGACCCTGCTCTTCTCTCTGCACAGGGACCTGAAGCCCGAGAACATCTTGCTGGATGACCACGGTGTGTAAGGGTGCCTGGGGTGGGTCAGGGTGACGGGTCCACCTGTTTCTCCACCCACACTCAGGCCACATCCGCATCTCTGACCTGGGACTAGCTGTGCATGTGCCCGAGGGCCAGACCATCAAAGGGCGTGTGGGCACCGTGGGTTACATGGGTGAGTCTTCTCTGCCCGGCCCACTAGCCTCCGCCCAGCCCTAACTCCCATGCCGCCCGCCCAGCTCCGGAGGTGGTGAAGAATGAACGGTACACGTTCAGCCCTGACTGGTGGGCGCTCGGCTGCCTCCTGTACGAGATGATCGCAGGCCAGTCGCCCTTCCAGCAGAGGAAGAAGAAGATCAAGCGGGAGGAGGTGGAGCGGCTGGTGAAGGAGGTCCCCGAGGAGTATTCCGAGCGCTTTTCCCCGCAGGCCCGCTCACTTTGCTCACAGGTACGGCAGCTCACAGAAGCCTGGCCAGCCAGTGGCCTGCCTGGCCGACTCACCCCTGCCACAGCTCCTCTGCAAGGACCCTGCCGAACGCCTGGGGTGTCGTGGGGGCAGTGCCCGCGAGGTGAAGGAGCACCCCCTCTTTAAGAAGCTGAACTTCAAGCGGCTGGGAGCTGGCATGCTGGAGCCGCCGTTCAAGCCTGACGTGAGTGCAGCCCACTCCTGCTGAGGGCGGGGTTCCTATCTGACCGTTGCCTCTGTCCCACCAGCCCCAGGCCATTTACTGCAAGGATGTTCTGGACATTGAACAGTTCTCTACGGTCAAGGGCGTGGAGCTGGAGCCTACCGACCAGGACTTCTACCAGAAGTTTGCCACAGGCAGTGTGCCCATCCCCTGGCAGAACGAGGTGGGGGCCTGCCCTGCTGGTGGGGTGGGCTCGACAGCTGTCACAGCCGCCTGCTCCTCAGCAGATGGTGGAGACCGAGTGCTTCCAAGAGCTGAATGTCTTTGGGCTGGATGGCTCAGTTCCCCCAGACCTGGACTGGAAGGGCCAGCCACCTGCACCTCCTAAAAAGGGACTGCTGCAGAGACTCTTCAGTCGCCAAGTAAGCCCCAGCAGCGGCCTACCTGGGCCCCTTCCCTCCCTCCGTGTCTTCCCCGTCCCTCCAGGATTGCTGTGGAAACTGCAGCGACAGCGAGGAAGAGCTCCCCACCCGCCTCTAGCCCCCAGCCCGAGGCCCCCACCAGCAGTTGGCGGTAGCAGCTACTCCGAGCGCCGTTTACAGTTTTGCACAGTGATCTTCCCCATTGTCCACTCAAGTCGTGGCCTGGGGAACACAGACGGAGCTGTCCCCAGTGTCCTCCGTCCCTCAGCCCCTGGCCTGGCTGAGTTTGGCAGGGCCTGGGCCATCCCTGGGACAAAGGTGCGTCCCTTCAGCTCTTCTCCGTGGAGCTCGGGGCTTTCTGTATTTATGTATTTGTACGAATGTATATAGCGACCAGAGCATTCTTAATTCCCGCCGCAGACCTGGCGCCCCCGCCTTGGCTCCTGGGGGCAGCCAGCCCTGGCTGGGAGAGCGGGAGCTGGCAGAGGAGCCACTGCCAAACTCAAGGCTCCTCTGGCCCAGCTTGGATGGCTGAGGGTGGTCACACCCCTGAGCCTTCAGCACTGTGCTGGCCACCCCGGCCTCTGAGTAAGACTCGTGCCTCCCCCTGCTGCCCTGGGCTCAGGCTGCTACCCTCTGGGGCCCAAAGCTGTCCCTTCTCAGTGCTTGTCAGCGCTGGGTCTGGGGCCTCTGTATGCCCTAGGCCTGTGCCAAAGTGGCCAGAGATTGGGCTGCCTGTGATACCCATCAGCCCACTGCCCCGGCCGGCCCAGATAGGTCTGCCTCTGCCTTCCAGCTCCCACAGCCTGGTCCCTGATACTGGGCTCTGTCCTGCAGACACCTCTTTCAGAAACGCCCAAGCCCAGCCCCTAGGAGGGGGTGGGGCATCCCTGGTCAACCCTCAAACATTCCGGACTCCCCTCATAACAATAGACACATGTGCCCAGCAATAATCCGCCCCTTCCTGTGTGCGCCTGTGGGGTGCGTGCGCGCGCGTGTGTACCTGTGTGGGTGAAGGGGATAGGGCGAGGCTGTGCCTGTGCCCCAGGTCCCAGCCCTGGCCCTTCCCAGACTGTGATGGCCATCCTGGTCCCAGTGTTAGGGTAGCATGGGATTACAGGGCCCTGTTTTTTCCATATTTAAAGCCAATTTTTATTACTCGTTTTGTCCAACGTAAGCTGCCACATGTCTCTGTGTGAATAGTCCGAGCACAAACCTGGCTAGCCGCCCCTGCCTGCCTCTTTCTTGCTT